CCAGGAAGAAAGGTCCCCCGTGGGACCATTAGTCACTCTCCCCCTCATGAAAGCATTTCCTCCCACTCTCACACTCATGAGCTCATTCCATTCTTGTGACAGTGCTGGGAGCTATTAATAATAGGAGAGGCCTCGTGGTGATGAAGAAATGAGGGGAGAGTTTCACAGTCTGTCCTGCCATCAGAGCAGCTGGCTTTGGATCCCACACTCCCTCGGTGCTTGCTTTGGTAGGTGTCTTTACCTCTCTGATCGTCACTTTCCAAAGTGGTGAAAAGAGGATATTAGCCATGCTTTTCTTTTAGGATCTGGAGGATCAAATGAGGTCCCAACATGTAAATGCTTGTTGTGAGATCTATTATGTGTGTTAGCCAAATATAATAGTTCTCTAGGACTGCCACAGCAAATCACCATGAACTGGGTAGCTTAACACAACGAATTTATTCTCTCACAGTTCTGGAGGCCGGAAGTCTGAAATCAAGGTCTCGGCAGGGTTGGTTCCTTTTGGAGGCTCTGAGGGAGACCCATTCCATGCCTCTCTGGAAGTTAGGACTTCTGGTGGCTCCAGCAATTCCTTGTGTTCCTGGGCTTGTGGATGCATCTCCTGGTCTCTCCACCCATCTTCACATGCGTGCCTTCCCCTCTGTATCTGTCTTCCTTTCTGTCTCTTAGAAGGACACTGTCACTGGATTCAAGGCTAACCCTCCGTTTAGGATGATATTATCTGGACACACTTAACTACGTCTGCAAAGACTGTTTTGACGTGCACGTCACTGGATTCAAGGCTAACCCTCCGTTTAGGGTGATATTATCTGGACACACTTAACTACGTCTGCAAAGACTGTTTTGATGTGCACGTCACTGGATTCAAGGCTAACCCTCCGTTTAGGATGATATTATCTGGACACACTTAACTACGTCTGCAAAGACCGTTTTGACGTGCACGTCACTGGATTCAAGGCTAACCCTCCGTTTAGGATGATATTATCTGGACACACTTAACTACGCCTGCAAAGACTGTTTTGACGTGCACGTCACTGGGACATAACTTTTTGAGGCTGCTATTCAGCCTCCTGTACTGGTGGTATTATTACTACTGCTAATGCTACTCTTGTTTTTGTAGTCATTTTATTACAATAATTTTTTTTTCTCTTTGAGACAAAGAGTCTCACTCTGTTGCCCAGGCTGGAGTGTTGTTTGTTCTTTTACAATCACTTAGCCAGCAATCCTGGCTTTAAATCCTGCTCCATGTGATCTTAGCTGTCTGACCCTGAGAGGGGCTTTTGTTCCCCGAGCCTGTTTCCCTGTCTGTAAAATGGGACTCCAGCTAGTGACATGGGTGCAGGTGTGTGGATGTGTTTAGCCGAGGACCGGGCACAGAGGAAGCGTGTTATAAACGTGGCTGCTGCTGTTAAAGTACAGTGCATTGGCATGTTACATGATACTGTGTATAGGAGAAAGTGATGAAGAGAGAGGAGGAGAGGGAGTACAGTTTTCAACAGAGTGGTCCTGGAAAGTGCAACTGAGTAGGTGTCACCTTCATAAGACCCAAGGGATGATTCTCCCCTCCTCTTCTTGTTCTCTCATTAGCTTCGCCTCAACAGCATCAAGAAGCTGTCCACCATCGCCTTGGCCCTTGGGGTTGAAAGGACCCGAAGTGAGCTTCTGCCTTTCCTTACAGGTAACAAAGGGGACCCCTGGGGCCCAGATGTGGGATAGTCACGAAGTCTGTCTTGGTTCCACAGATACCATCTATGATGAAGATGAGGTCCTCCTGGCCCTGGCAGAACAGCTGGGAACCTTCACTACCCTGGTGGGAGGCCCAGAGTACGTGCACTGCCTGCTGGTGAGTGGAAGGCAGGAAGTCCTCTTGCCCACAGCTGTCCAGTGACTTTGTGTTCTCACCACAGCCACCGCTGGAGTCGCTGGCCACAGTGGAGGAGACAGTGGTGCGGGACAAGGCAGTGGAGTCCTTACGGGCCATCTCACACGAGCACTCGCCCTCTGACCTGGAGGCGCACTTTGTGCCGCTAGTGAAGCGGCTGGCGGGCGGCGACTGGTTCACCTCCCGCACCTCGGCCTGCGGCCTCTTCTCCGTCTGCTACCCCCGAGTGTCCAGTGCTGTGAAGGCGGAACTTCGACAGTGAGTCTCTGCCTCCTTGGAAGCTCCAAGCTGCTGCCTCAGGATCCCCGTCCCCGACTCCCAGGTACTTCCGGAACCTGTGCTCAGATGACACCCCCATGGTGCGGCGGGCCGCAGCCTCCAAGCTGGGGGAGTTTGCCAAGGTGCTGGAGCTGGACAACGTCAAGAGTGAGATCATCCCCATGTTCTCCAACCTGGCCTCTGACGAGCAGGTGAGTTTTGCTTCCTGGCCCTCTGCTCTCCCCTGCCCTCCCACTGTTCCTCTCCTCTCCCTAGGACTCGGTGCGGCTGCTGGCGGTGGAGGCGTGCGTGAACATCGCCCAGCTTCTGCCCCAGGAGGATCTGGAGGCCCTGGTGATGCCCACTCTGCGCCAGGCCGCTGAAGACAAGTCCTGGCGCGTCCGCTACATGGTGGCTGACAAGTTCACAGAGGTAGATGAGCGACCGTTGACATTGTCCCACTGCTCACTCTCCCCCTCCTCCTTCCTGTCTGCAGCTCCAGAAAGCAGTGGGGCCTGAGATCACCAAGACAGACCTGGTCCCTGCCTTCCAGAACCTGATGAAAGACTGTGAGGCCGAGGTGAGGGCCGCAGCCTCCCACAAGGTCAAAGGTTGGTGCTGGCAGCCGGAACACAGCAAGTGGACTTCCCTTTGCCTCCCTCTCCCTGCCCACAGAGTTCTGTGAAAACCTCTCAGCTGACTGTCGGGAGAATGTGATCATGTCCCAGATCTTGCCCTGCATCAAGGTAACAGAGAGTTTGATGGGAGGAACCAAGTGTGACCCCTGTGCCTGCCTCTTCTCTCTCCCAGGAGCTGGTGTCCGATGCCAACCAACATGTCAAGTCTGCCCTGGCCTCAGTCATCATGGGTCTCTCTCCCATCTTGGGCAAAGACAACACCATCGAGCACCTCTTGCCCCTCTTCCTGGCTCAGCTGAAGGATGAGGTAAGGGCACCAGGATCTCAGCTCTGGGTTTGATTCTCTCAGAATCCTTCTTTCCTCTCCTCAGTGCCCTGAGGTACGGCTGAACATCATCTCTAACCTGGACTGTGTGAACGAGGTGATTGGCATCCGGCAGCTGTCCCAGTCCCTGCTCCCTGCCATTGTGGAGCTGGCTGAGGACGCCAAGTGGCGGGTGCGGCTGGCCATCATTGAGTACATGCCCCTCCTGGCTGGACAGCTGGTGAGTGAGGAGGCCTGGGGGCCAGGCAGTGCGCTTACCTTGGAACCCTTGGTTTCTCCTGTAGGGAGTGGAGTTCTTTGATGAGAAACTTAACTCCTTGTGCATGGCCTGGCTTGTGGATCATGGTGAGTACCTTCACAGGAGCAGCAAGAGGAGATCCCTGTCTCTCTCACCCTCACCCTTCTGCAGTATATGCCATCCGCGAGGCAGCCACCAGCAACCTGAAGAAGCTAGTGGAAAAGTTTGGGAAGGAGTGGGCCCATGCCACAATCATCCCCAAGGTCTTGGCCATGTCCGGAGACCCCAACTACCTGCACCGCATGACTACGCTCTTCTGCATCAATGTGAGCCTTCCACCTGCCTGCTGGCCCATCCCCATACTCACCCCTGCCACTCACTGGCCCCCAGGTGCTGTCTGAGGTCTGTGGGCAGGACATCACCACCAAGCACATGCTACCCACGGTTCTGCGCATGGCTGGGGACCCGGTTGCCAATGTCCGCTTCAATGTGGCCAAGTCTCTGCAGAAGATAGGGCCCATCCTGGACAACAGGTGAGGTCTGGATACTCCCCCACACACTGGCACCTCTCTCTCCCTGTCTCCTTTCGCTTTCCAGCACCTTGCAGAGTGAAGTCAAGCCCATCCTAGAGAAGCTGACCCAGGACCAGGATGTGGACGTCAAATACTTTGCCCAGGAGGCTCTGACTGGTAAGACCTAGAAAGCACGGAGCCCTAGCAGGGTTCTGATTCTTGCCTGTTCCTGTTTTCCTAGTTCTGTCTCTCGCCTGATGCTGGAAGAGGAGCAAACACTGGCCTCTGGTGTCCACCCTCCAACCCCCACAAGTCCCTCTTTGGGGAGACACTGGGGGGCCTTTGGCTGTCACTCCCTGTGCATGGTCTGACCCCAGGCCCCTTCCCCCAGCACGGTTCCTCCTCTCCCCAGCCTGGGAAGATGTCTCACTGTCCACCTCCCAACGGGCTAGGGGAGCACGGGGTTGGACAGGACAGTGACCTTGGGAGGAAGGGGCTACTCCGCCCACGTCAGGGAGAGATGTGAGCATCCCGGGTCACTGGATCCTGCTGCTGTAATGGGAACCCCTCCCCCATTTACTTCTCCACCTCCCGTCCTCCCCATCATTGGTTTTTTTTTGTGTGTCAACTGTGCCGTTTTTATTTTATTCCTTTTATTTTCCCCCTTTTCACAGAGAAATAAAGGTCTAGAAGTAGTTGGTCCTCTGGCCTTAGTCATCAGCTTGGAGGAGGGGGCACCACCCCAGAGCCACAACATCTGCGCTTTTCTCTGGAGAAGATCTTGTTACAGGACCCATTATACCCCTATGTCCCGAAAGAATACTCTGGGGATCCCCCCAGGAGTGCTGCTGGCCTTTGGGGTAGAGGGTCCATGAGGTGCTCTGGGTGGTGTCCTGTAGTGCAGTTCAGATTCATAGATGTCGGCCGAGTATTTGGGGGGTTAAGAGCAGGTGCCTTGGAACCAGACTGCCTGGGTCCAAATTGTGGCTCCTTCAGTTAATAGACGTGTGACTAGGAGTAGCTTGTTAAGTCTTTATGAGCTCAGTTTTGTATTGTGTAAAATGAGAGTTACAGTAATACCTAGATTGCAGGGTGGGTGGCGAGGACCAAGTGAATTAGTACCTGGAAAGTGTGTAACAGTTTCAACATGAGAAGTACACAACATGAGAAGCAGAGTTAGCTGTACATTGCCAGAGAACCCCCTGTGGGCCATTTCCTGTGTTCTTGAAGAAGACTTGGGCTTGGACCCTGTCCCCAGGAGGTCTCAGAGTAATCAGGACGGTACTAGGGAGAGAACTGTGGCAAGATAGATCAGTTATCTCGGTATCTATTCTCCCCTTCCTAATGTAGAAGCTCTGATTTTTAACTGGGCAGATGACTACATGGATTCAAGGTATTTTCCTAGTGTCTCTTGAAATTAGGTGTGGTATTGTGACCAAATTCTAGCCAAAAAGATGTTGAACAGAAGTGGTATATGCAGCTTCTAGGAAGTGTTCTTAAGGGGGAAGGCGTCATCCCCCACCTTTCCTCCTTCCTGCACTCTGGAATGTGGACCAGATGGCTGGAGTAGGAGCTGCCACCTGGGGCCAGAAAATGATCTTAGGCGTGAAGGTCAAGTAAGGCAGGACAAGAGAGAAGGAGCCTGCCTCCCCGAGGCTGTGAAGAGCCATGCCAGTACTGTCACCTGGGAGAATTAAACTGGTCAAGTGCCTGTTCGTTTAGGGTTTCATCACTTGAAGGTGACCGGAATTCTAACTGATGGAGGGAGGGGCCCAGAGCACCCTGGAGAAAGGAGCAAGGGACGTATGGCTGGTGGTGTCTGCATGGAAGGGTTTCACAGAGGAAATGATGCTTGAGCACATTTTGACCCAGGTGGTGGAAGGGAAATGTGGCTTTGAGTGACAAGGTGATTTCACCAGCTCAGCCTTCATATTACCACATCCCTACCCTTTGTTAGACTTTATTGTGCCCTAGGGGATGAGGCTGAAGGAGACCAAAAAGCATCTTTAGAAATTTCCATTTATGCCCTGGGCGATAAACTCTCTCCCAGTTGAGAACTACTGCTCTAGAAATGTGAACACACGTGTAACCAAACGTCAAAGTCTGACATTAAACTTTGACTTTCCCCATGGTTAACGCTGCTGGTCCATTGTAACAAGAGTGCAGTGGACCAGCAGCCTTTGCATTCTCAGGAGCTTGTTAGAAATGCAGAGCCTCTCGTCCCTGCCCCGACCTGCTCAGGCAGAGCCTTCATTTTAACAAGATGCCCAGGTTCATCTGCACACTGAAGTTAGAGAAGTCCTGCCTTAAATACTAACCCAGTTTTTCTCTCTTGAGAGTGAGGTTAATGCTACGTGGGTCTAGGGCTGAGGATGTGCTATGGCTCAGAGGTGGGGTCTACAATTGGACATGTGTATGTAGACAAGGCTCAGGGATATGTTGAGGCTGCTAGATTGGGCAAGTGATGGAATGGGATTATTACAGGAGGTGGAGGTGCGATGGATACCCAGGATGTGCTGGGTAATGAGGTGATACTCAGCGACCACAGGAGTGAGTATGAGAGACGAGGGTGAAGGATAGCTTGAGTTATTGAACGCTGGCAGAGTCCTGAGTTAACCAGGAGTTGCCTGGTGTCTTGGGTCATGTGCTCTAGAAGCAGAGCCCGAGTGGAGACTCGTTCAAGTGTGTTACTGAGGGAGTGCTCTCAGGAGAACGGACTGAGGTAACTCACCTTCTGTGAGCTTCATGTTGGAAGAATCCAATCAGGTGATGAATGTGATGTTATTAAGTCCATTGTTAGGAGTGGTTCCTAATCTCCCAGGCTGCAGGCTTTGTTTGCTCCATACACCTGGCCTTCTCTGTAGCAGCTGAAGTTTGATGCTGGAGCTGGGTCAGGGTGGAGAGACTGTGTGGAGCCAGGACTCATGACCCTGGCCTGTTTCTCCCGCTCTCTAGGCCTAAATCCCAGCAGTCACACTGGCCATCTCTAATGGTTCCTTCCACAGCACTGTTCTTCAGAGCCCACACACAAATTTTGTCTCCTTTTGTGATGACTGCACTTCTTTGGCTGTTTTTGCCAACAGCCTCTTCACTGACCCCTTCCTTCCACTGCATTGACCCAGACATCTGGATGTGGATGAGGTCGAGTCACTTGTTGCCTTTGGCTAATGCATAGGGGCACGAGTAGAGCTCTAGAATCACCATGCCCTTGACTCAGGGTGCAGAATCTGCCTATGGTGCTTGAGCTGTGGTTGTCGCTAGAGGAGAATTACCATGGCTCCCCCGGGCAGATGAAGATGACGAGGTGGTGCCTCAGCCCCGAGGAGTGAACTGCAGGGCACCGACAAGATTCTGCCTGTGGCCATCAGGGCTGGAGGGAAGGAGGCCAGGTTCATCTACCCAAGCTGGTGGCATGAGGCATAAATTTAAAAAAATTGGTGTGGGCACAGTGGCTCGCACCTGTAATCCCAGCGCTTTGGGAGGCCGAGGTGGGCGGATCACCTGAGGCCGGGAGTTCGAGACCATCCTGACCAATTCAGTGAAACCCTGTCTTTACTAAAAATATGAAAAAATTAGCTGGGCGTGGTGGAGGGCGCCTGTAATCCCAGCTACTCAGGAGGCTGAGGCGGGAGGATTGCTTGAACCTGGGAGGCAGAGGTTGCAGTGAGCCTAGATTGGGCCATTGCACTCCAGCCAGGGTGACAGAGCAAGACCCCATATGAAAAAAAATAATAATTCAGGAACTTGTCAAAAAGAGAAAATCCAATAAAGATTTAGTGCCAGGCCTTGACTCCAGCAGGCCTTCCCCGCTCTCTCGATGTCTTGCC